CTTCCCCTGGCTTCATTCCTCCCCACCGATCACTGGCAAAGGGCGAAGGGCCATGCCCGGCCTCTGCAGGTCCCCACTGCCAAACAGCCTGGGCAGAATAGGGGCGGGTTCCCCGGCGCGGCGGAGTCTCTGCTAACTCGGCAAGTGCCAAGCCCTCCAGCAGCCACCACGCCGGGCCTGCCTGCAGGCTGGTCCCTCAACGGCACCTGCGTTCCCGGCCGGGCTTCCCTTCCCGCGCCCCTCTGCACTGCACCCCTGGGAAGGCTGTGCCCACACCACGGTCTCCGCCCGTCCACACCGCGGCCCGAGGCGTTCCTGGCACCCGGCTCGGGCCTGCCCGCCGCACCAGCCGCCCCGGTGCTGGCGGAGAACCGGCTTCCCGCCCCGGCGCTGTTCCAGGAGGTGCGCCGAGCTCCGCGCGAAGCGAAGCGGACACCAGAACTGACGAGGCTCGCCCTGTTTTTAATGAAATTCCTAACACTTTGAATTAACGCAGACTCCATGCTTCCCACAGTCCTTCGGCCGTCGGTGACGCTTAGTCACCACTACATCCTCAAACCCAGACACGAACGCTAACGCAGCTCAAGGAGAATTTTCAAAAAACCCCGAGGGAGGAGCCAGCCCACCCGCCCAGGCCACGCGCCTCGCGCCCTTCACGGGCTCAGCGGGCGCGAACCCGCCAACCGCTTAGCGTTTCGCCAATCACCGCACCTCCCACCTATTGCCCCGCCCTGCGCTCCGTTCTGGCCAATCACCAGGGAGCCACCGTTTGTCTCTCCGCCTCTCCCGCCCGCCCCTAACCGGTTGGAAGTTTGAAGCCTTCAAACCTAGCCGGCGCCCAACAGCGCGGTAGCAGCGAGGTGTATTTTTAGCTCCCGGGCGGGCAGCCCCGCCCCCCCCTCCCCGCCTCCTTGTTTCCCCCAATGGGAGATGGAGTTTCCGACACGTCATCGCGCGGCTGTGCAGGAGCTGTCCAATCGGCGCTCGGGGAGAATGGCGTAATTAAAAAGCGGCGGAAGAAGGTGGGAGGGTCATGACGCAGCGAGTTTCAGTCGTGACTTTTCTGGGGGCATCGCGGCGTCCCCTTTTTTTGCCTTTAAAGTAAAACGTCGCCCCGACGCACCCCCCGCGTATTTCGGGGGGCGGAGGCGGCGGGCCACGGCGCGAAGAGGGGCGGTGCTGACGCCGGCCGGTCACGTGGGCGTGTTGTGGGGGGGAGGGGCGCCGCCGCGCGGTCGGTTCCGGGCGGTTGGGAGCGCGCGAGCTAGCGAGCGAGAGGCAGCCGCGCCCGCCGCCGCCCCTGCTCTGTATGCCGCTCTCTCCCGGCGCGGCCGCCGCCGATCACAGCAGCAGGAGCCACCGCCGCCGCGGTTGATGTGGTTGGGCCGGGGCTGAGGAGGCCGCCAAGATGCCGCAGTCCAAGTCCCGGAAGATCGCGATCCTGGGCTACCGGTCTGTGGGTGAGTGGCCGGTGGCCGCGCGGCCTCCTCGCTAAACTCTATTTACCTGACCTTTTCCTTGAAGGTTCCTCAAGCCAGGACCTACGCACCTGTTGTGAGTGGTGTTATAGTTCTGCAGGGCGCACAGGTGCATCCCCATGGGCACATTTAATTTAGGTGAGTAAAATGGAGCTGTAAGTGGCTGAGATAACACACACTAAGCTCTTGTTCTCTTTTATAGGGAAATCCTCATTGACGATTCAATTTGTTGAAGGCCAATTTGTGGACTCCTACGATCCAACCATAGAAAACAGTAAGTATTGTTTTCAAGTACTTAAAAACTGAAAACTAATGTTTAATTTCCTTTTTCCCTGTAGCTTTTACAAAGTTGATCACAGTAAATGGACAAGAATATCATCTTCAACTTGTAGACACAGCCGGGCAAGTAAGTGACCTCTGGTATCTCAGAATCTTATAGACTACTCAAAGATAATTTTTTTTCCCCACAGGATGAATATTCTATCTTTCCTCAGACATACTCCATAGATATTAATGGCTATATTCTTGTGTATTCTGTTACATCAATCAAAAGGTAAGACTCCTGCTGCCTGCTTGAGTTGATTTTGGATGTCTAATTTATACTTTTTGTTTTATAGTTTTGAAGTGATTAAAGTTATCCATGGCAAATTGTTGGATATGGTGGGGAAAGTACAGTAAGTAGTACCATTTTATCTGCTTGTTAGAGTTACTGGTTTGTCTTTTTTTTCTTACAAATAGAATACCTATTATGTTGGTTGGGAATAAGAAAGACCTGCATATGGAAAGGTATGTAGCTTTTATAAAGTCAAATCTAAGATGTACTTTAACTAGAATTTTATTTTTTCTTTAGGGTGATCAGTTATGAAGAAGGGAAAGCTTTGGCAGAATCTTGGAATGCAGCTTTTTTGGAATCTTCTGCTAAAGAAAATCAGGTAACAGATTCTATAAACCTCATTTTGCATTGAACACTGTGATTGGGTTTCTTTCTCTTTTCAGACTGCTGTGGATGTTTTTCGAAGGATAATTTTGGAGGCAGAAAAAATGGACGGGGCAGCTTCACAAGGCAAGTCTTCATGCTCGGTGATGTGATTCTGCTGCAAAGCCTGAGGACACTGGGAATATATTCTACCTGAAGAAGCAAACTGCCCGTTCTCCTTGAAGATAAACTATGCTTCTTTTTTCTTCTGTTAACCTGAAAGATATCATTTGGGTCAGAGCTCCCCTCCCTTCAGATTATGTTAACTCTGAGTCTGTCCAAATGAGTTCACTTCCATTTTCAAATTTTAAGCAATCATATTTTCAATTTATATATTGTATTTCTTAATATTATGACCAAGAATTTTATCGGCATTAATTTTTCAGTGTAGTTTGTTGTTTAAAATAATGTAATCATCAAAATGATGCATATTGTTACACTACTATTAACTAGGCTTCAGTATATCAGTGTTTATTTCATTGTGTTAAATGTATACTTGTAAATAAAATAGCTGCAAACCTCAGTCCTTTGTGCTACTTGATGTGGCTTTCAAAGAAGAGAAGCCTTGTCCTGAGTTTCTCACTTGGCTTCAGGAAGGCCCCAGGTTGGATTCCAGAAACCAGTGAAGATGTGGCCACAGGAGGAGGTGTGCTGAGGTGGCTGCTGACCGTGGACTCCCTGCGCAGTGGCCTGCAGATGTTGGGGCTGGGTTACAGCTGATTGAAGCTGAGTGGCCCTGGGGGGTCTGTGAGGGGAGTTCCTCCCCAGTGATGAAATTCTCTCCTTCCACCCTCAAATCCCTAGACCTTGACTGAAATGCTCCGTGGTCGGGAGCCTGGTCAAGGAGGAGGAGCTGCTGAGAGGCATTGTTCGCCCTTGCTCATAGCTTAGCTCGATGTCCGTGTCAGACAGGAGATGATTGAGAACAGCCTTGCCTGTCACTGTCCTAGAACACCCTGGAGTTTAGTGTTCTGTGTCAGAGTCTTGGGAGCCTCCTTCAGACCCAGATGACGGGCCTCCCTCTGTCCAAGGAGCAGCTGTAAAGGAGAAGAGGGATTTCATTTGTTTGGTGGCTGTTACCTTGTCTGTAAGTCAAACTTGGAGTTGAGCAGTGCTTTTTAAACGATTCCCTTTTGCAGCTAAAATTTCACAGGGCTATTTCTAATACGTAAGCAAATGTTACCATTGACTTTATTAATAAAATATAGTTTTGCTTTGCAGTTGATTGTTAATGAAAAATTATGTTCTTAAA